AAACACTATCACTCTGTCTCCCAAAGAGACTCAAAGTAAAAATAAAAGCGAGAACTCCCACTAATTTGTGAAAATTCTCAAAGGAAGGGATAAGGAGACCACTACTACTCCTGCTGCCCTCCTCCCTGCCACCTTGCCTAGTTCATAAGACAGGAGGAAAAGAGAGAAAGCAAAAAGTTAGAAAGAAACAAAAGTCAGATAAATAGCCAGACAACCTTGGCACCACCACGTGGCCCTAGGAGTTAAAAAAAATAATAATAATAACATCAACCCCCGACCTAAACTACTTGTGTTATCTGTAAATTCCAGACATTGTATGAAAAAAGCATTGCAAAACTTTCTGTTCTGTTAGCTGATTCATGTAGCCCCCAGTCACGTTTCCCATGCTTGCTCAATTTATCACGACCCTTTCACGTGGACCCTTAAAGTCGTAAGCCTTTAAACAGGCCAAGAATTTCTTTTTTGGGGAGCTCAGCTCTTAAGACGCAAGTCTGCCGATGCTCCCGGCCGAATAAACCTCTTTCTTCTTTAATCCGGTGTCTGAGGAGTTTTGTCTGTGGCTTGTCCTGCTACAGTAGGTGACAGATGACTTTCATCCCTCATGGGACAACGTTACATCATTCTTATGAAACAGCCATGGCTGCACTCAGACTTAGGAAGGCACTGGCTGTAATGCCAGCACTAAAAGCAAACCAGAACCCAAGTGGAGAAAAGTTAGCTTTCATAAGAGGACTCATCTTTTACGTTCACAAACTTAGGCTCCCTGACTTTTATCGGTAATCAGTACTGAGGACAATGCGTTCCACACCCGCTGGCTGGCTGATGTTTGATTCTGTAACTATACCACGCCCAGAATTCTCTCAAAAGGGAATAAAACACAGGTCAAATTCCTCACCCACACACTCCACAGTTCAACCCCTGCCAGGGAAACCAAAAGCAGGAAAGGATCTCCAGCGGCGCCATTCTCATTTCCGGTCCCAGCACCCCGCCTCCATGACGTCAACGCGCCGCGCCACCGGGCTGCGTCATCTCGGCGCGCCGCTGCCAGGGCTGTACACCTGCTGGCTGCCATGGCTGAGGTGGGCCGTACCGGGATCAGCTACCCAGGCGCGCTTCTCCCACAGGGCTTCTGGGCTGCGGTCGAAGTGTGGCTGGAGAGGCCGCAGGTGGCAAACAAACGGCTTTGCGGCGCCCGCCTGGAGGCCCGCTGGAGCGCCGCCCTGCCCTGCGCGGAGGCCCGCGGCCCCGGGACTAGCGCAGGCTCGGAGCAGAAGGAGCGGGGTCCGGGACCCGGCCAGGGTTCCCCCGGAGGGGGCCCGGGTCCCAGGTCGCTATCAGGACCCGAGCAGGGCACGGCATGTTGCGAACTTGAGGAGGCCCAGGGCCAGTGCCAGCAAGAGGAGGCACAGAGGGAAGCCGCCTCAGTGCCCCTGAGGGACTCCGGGCACCCCGGCCATGCTGAAGGAAGGGAGGGCGACTTCCCCGCCGCAGATCTGGATTCGCTTTGGGAGGATTTCTCCCAAAGTCTCGCCCGTGGCAATTCGGAGTTGCTGGCCTTCCTCACCAGCTCCGGGGCGGGATCGCAGCCAGAGGCGCAGCGTGAGCTCGACGTGGTTCTCAGAACCGTCATCCCGAAAACTAGCCCACATTGCCCCCTTACAACTCCCAGGAGGGAAATAGTCGTGCAAGGTAAGAGTGTTTTGATAGTGGACGGATATGATGTAATTTGTCCTTCTTCTCTTTTTCTTTCCAGATGTCCTCAATGGAACCATAACGTTTTTGCCTTTGGAAGAAGATGATGAGGGGAACCTAAAGGTTAAGATGAGCAATGTGTATCAAATTCAGCTCAGTCATAGCAAAGAAGAATGGTAAGAGCTGGACAGTGGACTCCTAGTTTTATTGTGCTTATTCATATTTCTCTTATTTTTAAAGGTTCATATCTGTTTTAATTTTCTGTCCAGAAAGATGGCATTCAGATGGAATCGTGTATCCCAAACCCACGTGGCTTGGAGAAGAGTTGCTGGCCAAGTTGGCCAAGTGGTCTGTAGAGAACAAGAAGAGTGACTTTAAAAGCACCCTTTCCCTCATCTCCATTATGAAGTATAGCAAGGCTTACCAGGAACTTAAAGAGAAGTATAAGGAAATGGTTAAGGTAATTCTGGTGGAGAATATCTGATTTTTCCCACAATTTATGTTTGCTCTTGAAACTGTTTTAGGTGTGGCCTGAAGTCACTGATCCTGAGAAGTTCGTGTATGAAGATGTGGCTATCGCAGCATACCTGCTGGTAAGGGTGTAAGCGACCTCAGCTTCTCTGGACCTGACTTTGTTTTGTTTTTCTCTTCACTTAGATTCTATGGGAAGAAGAAAGGGCTGAGAGGAGACTAACTGCCAGGCAGTCCTTTGTGGACCTGGGATGTGGAAATGGCCTCCTGGTCCACATCCTGAGCAGTGAGGGGGTAAGGCCCGGCTCCATCACCTTTTCTGGTAATAACCTTTGATTTCTAAAATTAATTTTTTCAGCATCCAGGCAGAGGGATTGATGTCCGAAGAAGAAAAATCTGGGACATGTATGGACCACAAACTCAGTTAGAGGTACCGTCTTTATTACGCATGCCCTTGATCTCAAACATTTCGTCTTGTTTTGTTATTCCTTTAGGAAGATGCAATCACACCCAATGATAAGACCCTTTTCCCTGATGTTGATTGGTTAATCGGTAACCATTCTGATGAACTCACACCATGGATACCTGTCATTGCAGCCAGGTGAGAAGTAGAGGAGTTATCAGGTGAATGGCCTTGACCCTGTGGTTGTTGGTTCTTTTTGAAGGTCTTCCTACAATTGCCGCTTCTTTGTCCTCCCCTGCTGCTTCTTTGACTTCATTGGAAGATACTCCCGGAGGCAGAGTAAGAAGACTCAGTACCGGGAATACCTTGACTTCATTAAAGAAGTGGGCTTCACCTGTGGGTTTCACGTGGACGAAGACTGCCTCAGGATTCCTTCAACCAAAAGAGTATGTCTGATTCTCATGTTGTTCTAGGCGGTTAAAATACTTGCTTTGCTTTCTTCAAACGCAGGTCTGTCTCGTTGGAAAATCCAGAACATACCCTTCCTCCAGAGAAGCTTCCGTGGATGAAAAGAGGACTCAGTACATTAAGAGCAGGCGGGGCTGCCCTGTAAGCCCACCTGGCTGGGAGCTTTCCCCTTCTCCACGCTGGGTTGCTGCTGGCAGTGCTGGTCACTGTGACGGTCAGCAAGCTCTGGACGCCAGGGTCGGGTGTGTAACCAGGGCCTGGGCCGCTGAGCATGGAGCAGGGCCCCAGGCTGAAGGACCCTGGCTACCTGGATTTCATCCCAGAGAAAAGGCTGAGCGTGTGAGGAACTGTGCCGCCCTGCCACGAGATTTTATTGACCAAGTGGTTTTGCAAGTAGCGAATTTACTGTTAGGTGGAAAGCAATTAAACACAAGAAGTTCTCGAAATGGGAGTTTGAAGACCTGGAATGGGGGAGGTAAGCTGTCCACCATCTTAGGGAGGGGCTAGTTTGGGGAAAAAAAAAACCCGTTTTTCCACAGAGAGCCTATCTCTGGCAGAAGTAGCCAACGAGCTGGACACGGAGACCCTGCGGAGGCTGAAGCGGGAGTGTGGGGGCCTGCAGACGCTGCTCCGGAACAGCCACCAGGTGTTCCAAGGTACGGAGTCCGCCTCTCCCCCGCCGTTCTTTGTTTGGGGTGAGACCCTTCCCTTCCTTTACAGATGCTCACCTGTGAAGAGGGAGAACGTCGCTGTCCGAGCAAATGTCTCTTCTGTGTCCTTGGCTGCCTTCCTCCTCCTCCTCCCGCCGCCTACTTTGGGGCCCCTTCCTCTTCTCAGCAGTGCCACTGACCAGCCCAGCCTCATGCACCATCCCGGCCGTTGCCCTGGAGGGCTGGCAGCTGGCAGGACTCAGAGAGGGCCCAGCCATCACCCCTCTCTTGAGCAGATGACAGAGTAACACTGGGAGTTACTATGGACACTGGAAAAGAGAACACAGATGCGTCGGAGATTTTGTAGTTGCAACTCTTCTCTGGTAACCAAAAAACATCAGGACATTCATTGCAAGTGCAACGCTGAGGCTTTGAAGGAACCAAAGAGATCCTTTGCAGCCCTGAGGACGGAGGGAGGGAGGGAAAAGGGAGTGGGGTGGGAGGGAGGGAGGGAGTCCACTGCAGAAAGTGGCACTGATCCCTCTGAGCCTCTCCGGCCTCATGTGTAAGATGCCAGCTGCCCCGGAGTGGCAGTGGCGAGTGAGTGGCTGTGTAAGGTGCCCAGGCAGGAGCTTGCGGGCAGCCCTGTGTGAAGTGGGCAGCCTTGGGCCGGGTTCCCTAGAAGCAGAGCTGAGATGGGGATTCTTGTTCATGCGATTGGAGGTGCTTCCTAAGAAGTTGCTCCCTGCCCCAACTCCGAGCCAGGGCAGCACTGACCATGGGCAACTTTCCCTTGCAGGGGGCACTCCCAGCTGCCGGGGAGGGGCAGTGGCCCTGAAGGGGCCTGGTCAGGACCAACAGTTTTCTTGGCAGTGGTGTGTTTGTCCCCATTTCGCAGATGAGGAAACTGAGGCTTGGAAAGACCCAGGTCCTTGCCCAGGCCCCACACCACACCCAGGAGGGGCGGCGCTGGAGTCCTGCGCCACGTCGCTGTTCTCACCAGGAGGAGGCCCTTGTTTGCTGCGTCCAGCGACCCCATCTCCATGCTGCAGGCAGGAGGACACAGCCGGGGGTGAGCCATGAGCGAGGCCTCACGGGGAAGCGAGAGCAGCGGTGTTGCCATCTGGATGTCAGACGCGCTCACTTGCTTCTGCCGCACACGGGACTCTGAGCCAGGCCTTAAGGTTTTGGCTCCCTGGGTGTGGCACCCAAGGGGGTGGCCAGGTGGGGTGGAGTGTGAGTTTGAGTGATTTGGCATCCCCGTGGAGATGATAGGGAGAATGAGTACCTGTGTCTGCAGCTGCAGAGCGAGATCCGGGCTGGACGTAGACATGGGGAGCCACACAGTGGAGGTGGCCTGCTTCTGTTTGCAGCTACAACAAATCACCAGGACCTCAGCAGTGGGAATGTCCAGACACGTGATCGGTTCTCACTGGACTTGGTTATCCAGGTCCTGTGGGCTGAAGTCTAGGCGTCGGCAGGGCTGGGTCCTCCTGGAGACTCCAGGGGAGAATCCGTTCCCTGCCTTTTCCAGCTCCTGGAAGCCTCTCGCGTTCCTGGGCTAGGGAACCTTCCTCCATCTCAGAGCCGGCCATGGGGTGTCCCCTGACCTTCCGCAGCCATGTCCCCCTTCGATGGAGCTCTGCTTCTGGCCCTCCCTCCACACTGAAGGCCCCTGTGATCACATGGCCCACCCGCCAATCCAGGTGGCCTCCCTCCAAGGTCAGCCGGTGAGCTGCCTTCATGCCTGCATGGTGTCTCTGACCCTTGGCCACGCAACCTAACATAGTCACAGGTCCTGGAGATTTGCACTGGGATATCTTGGGTGAGGGGAATTATTCTGCTGACCCCCGATGGCAACTGCAGTGGTGGGAGGGGAAGAGAACACCAGGATGTGTTCAGAGAGAGAGGCGTGGACCTCAGGGGGTGTCAGGGGAAGAGGGCCCGGGAGGGAGAAAGCATTTGGTTTAGACGTGTTGGGTGTGAGGTGCCCATGGAATAGCAGGGTGGAGCTGGTGGGGGAAGCTGGGGGGCTGCCCTGGGGCTCTAGCACATGGAGGCCAAGGAGGGAGTCGTGGGGTGGAGGGGGCACAGGGCTCCCCAAGGTCCTGGGTCTGCCTCAGGGCCGCTGCTACTCCACACCCCTCCTCCCATGCCTGAGCACCCATGGCAGTGACCAGCAGTGACCATCATCACCCAATGAGGATGGAGAGAAACTGAGGCTGGCCTGAGATGTCCTGAGGAATGAGCTGGCACCAGAGTCCCACAGGTGAAGGGTGAGCATGGATGGGCCGGGAGCATGCTCCCTGTAATTGTGCATGGCGCAGAAGGTCAGGAACGGCCTGGTGGCCCCGTGGGAGACTGGTTACTCCAATCTGGTCCAGCAGAACCCCAGGCAGCCTCGTGGCAGCGTGGGGGAAGTGTCTATGCTTAGTGATGTGGCAGATGCCCGGAGTGCCGTGAGCTTTAATAACAGTGAGTTACAGAAGTATGTGAGCCCGTTCCTGAAAACACACACAGTCTGAAAAACGTCCAGAGGGACAGGCCTGAAAATGTTAAGAGCACTGCAATCCTGGGGGTTGGTTGTGGAGGTGCTTCCCTTCTCCGTGGTGGTCTGCACTTGCAGTTTCACTGACTGGGAGTCAGAATAATGTCCCCCCTCCCCCACAAAATGCCCACCTCTTAATCTCTAAAACCTGTACTTAGGACCTTACATGGAACGGAGACTTTGCAGAAGTGATTTTGGATCTGAGATGGGGAGGTTATCCTGGCTTGGTGCTGGTCATTACCCCAAAAGACACAATCCCAAAAGCCACTATCCGGAATGTCAAAATCCTGAAAGATCAACATCCCTAAAGTCTAAAATCCCTAACATCTAATTGAATCCCTAAACCATAATGACAGATTTGGAATTCGGCTCAATCAAGGCTTCTAAAAGCACATTTCAAGTGTTAGCAATAATGTTTGTTTTTTTCCATTCAGCCCAATGCATTTGGCAAAAAAAAAAAAAACATCCAGATGAGTGGATTGGCCAGGCAGTATGGTAGTGACAAAAACTTCGATTTAAAACTGCATTATTTGCCTGCACCGGCATTTCTTCCAGCTGATGAAATTCTAGGAGAGTCCATGTCCTAAAGGATAAGAAGCAACTATTCGTTGAGATGAGAGACTTCAAAGATAGTCAATGATCGTGAAAGTCGGCCAGCCTTTCTGGACCATCTCGTGCAATTGCTCTAATCTATCCCTGCAATAGATCCCTTTAATACACTTTGTCATATGTTGAATTTTCTTTTTAGTTTTTAGTTTTCTTTTGTTGTTGTTGTTGTTTTCCCATTTTTTAAAATTATTATTATTGTGGAGACAGAGTCTCACTCTGTCACCCAGGCTGGAGTGCGGGGGTGCGATCTCGGTTCACTGCACCCTCTGCCTCCCAGGTTCAAGCAATTCTCCTGCCTCAGCCTCCTGAGTAGCTGGGGCTACAGGCACCCGCCATTATGTCTGGCTAATTTTTGTATTTTTAGTAGAGACAGGGTTTCACCATGTTGGCCAGGCTCGTCTCAAACTCCTGACCTCAAGTGATCCGCCCACCTCGGCCTCCCAAAGTGTTGGGATTACAGGCGTGAGCCACCACACCCAGGCCCATTGTTTTTAATTATCAACGTTATTTTTGTTATTCTATGTATTTCATCTTTGCATGATTTCCAGTATGGGAGGTATAAATTGTGTAAAGACGTTGAGAGTTCTAATTTGTTGTATGCATTTTTTACAAATGTGACTCTGTGAAAATGATTATCACAACATTGACTTTATGTGTAAGCGTTGTGTGTGTGCGTACATAAAATCGTCGAAACTTCCTCAATAAATGAAGAGATGTCCTTTTTGTACGCCTGAATTTATGAAAGGTAAATTTCTCGAGGTCTTGTTTCTTTGGGCAGCTGCGTGTGCAGTGCTGACCCATGAGTGTCTGATCGATCACGTCACCAGACGTAGGGTGTCCTTCATGGGTTTTCAAATGACAGCTGTTATCTCAGGAATTTCTTTATGAATGTGGTTTGTCTGCTCATCACCGAGTGTCTATGCTTGCAAAAATATGTCTGTTATTACTGCCTATTTTATTGTGTAAAGTAGCCTGTGAGATGTTCCATTGTGTTTTTGTTTCTTAAATAAATCTCCTTTAAAAATGTAAATAAACGTATTTTATTTGAGACAGAGTGTCACT